ATTCCTGGGTTTAAGTGAACCGCCCGCCTCGGCCTCCCAGAGTGTGAGGACCCGCCTGGCCTAAAATAATGTTATCACTTAATTCTTTTCATAAACTTTATTGACAACGATTGGTGTGTTTTTTTAAAAAACCTTTTTAAATTTTTGGTAAGGTATTACCTGAGAACAGATTAAATGCATAGTTGAATATAAAAGATCTATTTTATAGACTGGTTTATGAGTGTGAACACACAAAAGGTTAAAAGGTCAACCTTACAGCAGTCTATAAATAGATCTCTCATATTCTCTCAGTATATCTGAGAATATTGAAAAAGTGCATTTCAAAATCACTGGCTAGGGTTTAGTGATAGTTAGGTAGACCTCGGTTCCCTTTCCTATTGGGCCCTGGATTTCCCATCCCTATTTTCTTCCTCAGGTGTATTAATACTGGCAGGGCCTGGGAGACTGACGCTAGGGAAGAGGTGTGTAATGTAAGGATACTTCAGATTCTTTCCTGATCCTAGGATTCAGCTAAACCTCCACATAGCCCCTGTCCTCAAAAATGAGTAAATACATAAATTTAAAAATGAAAGGAAAAAAAGAGAAATCCGTTCCCACCACCCACCTTCAGGGCTAAAACAGAAAAATCAATGAGCTGCGCTTCACAACCATACCAAAACCAAACAAATACCAACTCAAACCCTCCTTCACATCCTCCCACATCTTCCCAGTGCTTCGCTATCTCACAGGACCCAGCTGGCCCCTGGCTTCGCCCCACCCACTGCAGCTGGCGTCTTTTAGGCGCATGGTTCTTTTCCTCTCCGGCGAGGGGCGGTCTCGGGGCGGACCCGAACTACAATTCCCAGCATCCTGCGCGGCGCGGGGAAGGAAGCCCGGGAGTGAGAGAAAGCGGCTCCGGGGGCATAGCGGGCCAGTAAGGGCCGCTCCTCCTTTGAAGAGGTTTTGCGTCTCTTTCCGCCGGTGGCGTCGGCGCTCACGCAGGGGCGGGTCCCGGTAGCGCCAGGCGGTGCAGGGCGGGAAGGGGATTCGTGGCGACGGCGGCGGCAGGGACAGCAGGAGCAGTGGTGCTGTCAGCGCGGCCGTCGGAGACATGGGAGACCCGGGGTCGGAGGTGAGTAGTCGAGTGAGGGTCCTGGCGTTCTCACAGATAAGCATGTTTTGGCTTGTTTTTATAGATAATAGAATCTGTCCCTCCAGCTGGCCCTGAGGCATCTGAGTCAACAACGGATGAAAATGAAGACGACATTCAGTTTGTCAGTGTAAGTAGCAATGATGATTGGGGTTTTCCCAGAATGACTTCTAAATTTGCTTGATTGTTTATAGGAAGGACCATTACGACCTGTTCTTGAATACATTGATCTGGTCAGCAGTGATGATGAAGAGCCTAGCACCTCTTATACTGATGTAAGTACATTATATTTGATTTGTGTTTCTTCCCTTGGTTTTCTTGTTCATGTGGATAACCCAGAGAATGCCTGAATCTAAGGTGCCATCCTCTGAGAATCATCGCCCAGAAATGTGCTCTAGCTGCAATGTTCCTCTTCCCATTGGAGATAGCAGCTCCTTCTCTGGGAGTTGTTCCAGCAGTCCAGAAAGGATAGTTTCTCAAACTTCCTCTGTTGAGAACCCATTGGAGAACCAGAAAAATGATCAAAATAATTCAGATACTAAGATCTCTGAGACAGAGACCCTTAAATCATCACAGAATTTTCAGACTCTGCCTTCATCTCCACTTCTGGTCCCCCAAGAATCTTTGGCCTCTTCTGAGGTCAAAGAGAATTTACGTATAGATTCTTCTTCAGCTTCACAGCATGGACGGGATGCCATCCTCTATCTCCAGACACAAGTAGCTGAAATGTCCCGAGTGATACGTGATCTGCAGTCCAGGAGCTGTTTTAGATTTCATCATTCTAGGCCAAGTGAGAACTCCTCAGTTCCTTGGGACATCTCCACCTCTAAAGAGGAAAATTTATCCACAGTTGAAGAAGAAACTGATTACAAATCACCATCAGCTGATGACAAAGGGCAGCCATCTGACCCCAGCCAATCTAGTTTCACAGGTCTTTTGAAGAGAATGGAACAAAGAGGTGTTATAAAAAGGGTGACATTACAATCTGAAGCGGAGTCATGTGAAGGGAAACCTGATTGTGTGACTTCTAAAAAACGTTTGGTTCCTCCATTGCATCCTCTTCTGAGAATTGCCACCACTGAGGTTTTTAAAGACCCTGCTGATTGCCATCCTTCTTCCTTCATGGGACACAGGGTATATCCTGTGGCCAAGGACACCTCTCCTTTCCAACCAAACCCACCAGCTGAAGGCCCCATTGTAGAAGCATTAGAACACAGCAAAAGAGGAAACACAACATCCCCTCTAGATTCTACCTCAAAAGAAATGGAGGTCATGGGTTGTAGGTTTTACCACGCTGCCTCCATTGCAGCCCGAGCTGCTAGCTACATGGCCTATATGACTCAATATCAGCGTAAACTCTGGGAAGACATGGAAGATCTGGTTCATGACCCAGAATTTGATCGTGGAAAAGCAAGATGCATAATATCTGATGGTATGGATGCAGGCCTTTGGCAACTTTGTACTACTAGGGACATAATGGACTCTGTAGTCAGAGTTATGGCCATGGCCATAGACTATAGACGGCAGGCCTGGCTTCGACTTACATCTCTCACTAAGAAAACCCAGGAGAAGATCTCCCACTTGCCCTTTGATGGTACTTCCCTTTTTGGACAAGATGTGAAAGCTGTTGTTGCAGAAGACAACAATATAAAAGAAAATGACTATAAAGATCACAAATACTATAATCAGCATCGATACTTTTATAGTCATGATCAGAAAGCACATTATCACAATAGAGGATACTCCAAAGGGGATTGGTACAAACCTCGAAACCACCCCTATAGATATAGAAAGAAGGGAGACTCTCCAGAACGCCATGGGTACAAGAATTAATAACCTGTTTAATGTTCAGCAGAGTAGTCATTCAAGATCCTAACTATTTTACTTGTTCCTCCTTGTACAAATAGGATCTACAGGTAGGAGATCATCTCAAAAACTGGATGCATGTCTGGAATGATCACAGCTGACATTTGAATTCTAGACTTTTGAAATGAAGTATATAATAAAGAAACTCATGACTTATTGGCCAAGTGAGCAGTGGAGACTTTCTTGAAAGGGTTGGACAAATGTTTATCCTTTATTTCTGGTCCAAAAATAAGTGTGGAGGAGGACCACTCAGGAATCTGAATCCTCTTGTGATTAAAGAAAAATATAAAGATGTGTTCCTCAGGAAAATCTTATTTGTAAACTGAGGACTAGCAGATTTTGAATCTAGAAATAATACTAGATGTCTGTTTACTAAGACCAGAGGTAAATCCTTAACTTTTAGGTTATCAGTGCTTCCTTGTTCAGGCTTCAGTTTGACAGATCTTCACAAAATGACACATCTGTTAAAATGTCTTTATGTCAAGATGGTCAACTCACCAAGAGTCCGTACTACTATCAAGCTCTGTGAGACTTCAGAATCAGCCATGAAGCTTTGTGTCAACTGGAATTCAAATCAAATTTTGCCAAATCCAGTTTGCTTCCCCTTGGAATGGCTAGATGTCGCAGGTCTATTATGGACACCAACTGGAAAAAGACTTCTACCTGTAACATCTCTGTAGAAATTGCACAGTAACTATCTTCATCAAGACTTTGATGGCCACCATACCATCACTACTCATAAAGCTACATGTGAGAGAATTGTTTGTTGTTATCAATCCTAATAGTCTTTGACCTATCAAGCTCTCGTATCAAGCTGTAAGACTGAGTCATGGTAGTCTCTCACTGTAAGCTGGGCCTTTCACCAAGATGGCCTTCTTAAACAACCTACCTTCTAAACATTTAATTCTTTTGAGCTTGATAGTGCATCACACTCTAAATACAAAAAAGATACGCACATCAGTGCCCTGGAAATAAAGGATGTTACACGATCCAGGCATGCAAATCTGAACTCCTAAGACCAAGAATTCCAAACATGCCTGACAATCTTGTCCCCTTATTGTAATAAAGAGGGATACCATCAGTCTAGATTTTATTGAGAATCCTTAAGATTTAAAGCATAGCTGTGGATGTGGTGAAGAGAACAAGCCACACAGCTCTGTTTCTGGATATCTAAGTGATGATATCCATTAATGATTTGAAAGGCTGAAATCAAGATTTAAGTGATACGCTCTTGGTTAATTGGTTACTTAATTTAGTCAGATTCTTAGTGTAAGAGACAGCTTATCTTTTTGCTCCCAATTGGTCCCATTAATAGTTTTTCACCATACTGGAACTGGCAGCAGATACCTCAATTATATGTCCCACAGTATCTTCTCTTTAGACTCAAGGTAGTGGATGTATGGTATATCAGCCCTTAGATCCATGTCTTCACAGCATGACATCAGGAATGGAGAATATGTCAAATTTGAGGGGTCTGAATACATCACCTAGTATTATTTGCTTGGCAGCCAAAAACAGTTGTTTTTATTGACAGACTTAATTCTGTAACTTCTGCGTTTTTTCATCTGCTTGATCAAGGCATTTTGGATGTACTGCTAATGGAATATGGCACTGTTTTACGGTTTATGTGGCTTCTGTTCTTGCCACAGTTGTTGCACAGTGGTAATTGATGTTTTCTCTGGTGCCACACTTTTTAATAATCTATTGGAAGCTCATTCCTCCTCCCCCATCATAACCATATTCAGCACCCATTTTTAAATCTACTTTTCTTCCTTATTTGTGCTACAGAGGTTGATGGCGTAAATTTTCCTACTTGGAAGAAATTACTTTATCAGTTAATTTCAGGGTACTGTATTGATCTTGTTTGTCCTATTTGTAGATTAAACTTGAACTAGTCTTAATAAAGGGGATATTGTTTTGCAAATTTAGCCCAGTCATATCAAGAGTTAATATTTATCTTATTTTTCTGTATTTTACTCAAAATTTTATTTCCACTTCTGTAGAAATAGGTCCATGCCAGTGTTCTCTACAAAGTGTCTTTCAAACTAAACTCTAGAAGAATATCGATTACCTGAACAGAAACAAAGGCCTAAGAAATCATACATTTTTGTAGCTTATGTGTATTGCACCAATCAAGCAATCCCATGTGCTCTTGATATTGGCACTGTAGTTTTATCTTAGAGGACTTGCCACTGGAGAACTCAGTGGTGAGAGACCTTGGAAATGTTTTATGTGGCTGCACATAAGTGTTTCTGACTAGCTAAGGCTACTTCAGACTTTTCACTTTCCATTTGTCCCCTTTTCCTTCCCTGAATTAGATGCTATGTCATAAACTTGGTGGTTTTTGAAATACTCTTATTTCAAACCTTAAACTAAACCGAAATAAGTTATGCCTGAGAATGCGTTTGTCTGAAACGATTTTGGCACTTCCCTTTAATATGCTTCCCCTTCCCTTTGCCTTTTAAATTGTGGTTAAAAAAAAAGAAAAAAAAAGGCACATAAAGCTGAGCACCTTAACCATTTTTTAAGCGTATGGTAGTGTTGACTATATTTGCATTGTTGCGCAGCTCCTCCATTCTTAAATATTTGTAAGATGATGTTGCTGTTCTCTTTTCCTCCTGTGATATTTATGTTGCCCAGTAATAAGTAAAAGTATCCTTTCTTAGTTACTCTAACTGATATGCCCAAGTGTCTCCAGATACTCTGTTTTCCTGGAAGTGTAAAGGTATTGGGAAATTATCAAATTGGTGACCAAGTAGTTCTGAAAGGATTTGACCGTTTAATAGGGATGGGGACAGAATGCAGATCAGGAAGAGTTTTTAGTAATAGATTAGTTTCTTGATTGCAAAAGAAATATCTTTAATGTGTTAATTTTTTATTATTTTAAAATCTCTGGCATACTTGAATGATAATGTTATAAAACTTAAAGTGAGGATTTGGTCTAGGGAGATTACCCCAATAGAATCAGAAACTCTTAGTCAGATAATAAATCCTCATATTATGCCTGCCATGTTCAGAACCTGCAACAAAATTCCCTACTAGGCCAACCTCTAACGTTTAAATACCTCTAGGTTTTCTAGGAGGCCTTGGAATAGTTGCAAGTTTAATGATCTGGTATTCTCAAAAAGGATGTATCTAATGATCTTGATTCTTCAAAATGTTATTTCTTGATTAGATATACAATGTATATAGAGACAATATGGTTTCTTGTAGTTACTGTGTATAGAGAAGTACTGTTTCCATTTTTATATGAAGTGCCTTTTTAATTCTACACTTTTCTTTAAAACTTAAACTTTGATGTCTTGCATATATTGCTGGTGGTATTTATGTGAATTTTGTACAGTGATTTAATCTTGTAGTTTATCATTTGTACAATTGCACTATCTAAATGTACTCCCTTCTGAATGTTAATTTGTTTTCTTTATAGCACTGTTGATTCATTTCAGAAGGTTGTAGAGTATACCTCCCTCCCCCTTATTTAACTAACTAGACAGTAGTTCCTTTTTGTTATTAGTGAGTGGCTAATTTTGGGGGGCCTTAAGGCAGCTTTGTTTTCTATAGATATGCTCTAGGTTTTCTGATTGTCTCGTATCTAACCTTGTTCTTAGCCATGATAACACAACTTATATTTGATAAGTGGATGTGTTTACTTGGTTAGAATAAGCAAGGACATTTTTAAAAAGCAGTAAATTTGCTGACACTTTTATCTTTTTTTAAAAGAATGAATGACAGCTTCCTTATCAGTATAATTACATTTAAACTTTTTTTTTTAAACCGTGTGGCAGCTTCTTTATCAATCAGTATAATTCCATTTATTTACTTAGCCCTCAAAATGACATTTTGAAGGGAGCATAAACTCTTTCAGGCTACTTGGACAGTATTTAGTATTCTATATTAGTACTACACTAATAATTTACTGAGTGCTACCTAAGTGACCTGATTGATAATGTCCTTAAGGACCTGATACATCCAGGATAACCTCTCAGGTACTGTAAACAAGGAGGTTGAAAAAGACACATTCCGGAATCCCTTTGTCTGGTAAAATTGGATACTGATGTGGATGGACATGACATTCATTATTCTTGAAGATATAACTAGTTGACTGGGATTCTGATGAAGGTTTGAAATTATGGATTAGATCTTTGTAGAAGTAGTTTAAAGATTGCAATAAGTGAAATCTTTTTTTTTTTTTTTTTTTTGAGACAGTTTCGCTCTTGTTGCCCAGGCTGGAGTGCAATGGCACGATCTTGGCTGACTGCAACCGCCACCTCCCGGGTTCAAGCAATTCTGTCTCAGCCTCCCGAGTAGCTGGGATTACAGGCATGTGTCACCATGACCTGCTAATTTTGTATTTTTAGTAGAGACGGGGTCTCTCCATGTTGGTCAGGCTGGTCTCAAACTCCTGACCTCAAGTGATCCGCCCGCCTTGGCCTCCCAAAGTGCTGGGATTATAGGCGTGAGCCACCGCGCCTGGCTGTGAAATTTTTTTTTTTTTTTTTTTTATGTGAGGCATATTTTGCCACAGTCTCGCACTGTTTAGGTTCTCTTGTCTTTTGGAATCTATCATTCTGTATTTAATGTTAGTGGCTAGTCCAATAATTGATTGTCTCATCTGTATGCATCTTATGCATGTGATTCAATAGACTAGATCGATTCTGTGTGGTTTATCATAGTAGATACACAAACCAGTCTTTATTTTTTACTTAAGAAAATATATAAGTGGAAGTTATCAGTAAACTGGTGATTATTGTATTGAATGCAAATCTTTTTATTATTTTTCCAGATATATTGAGTTTTATAAACCATTAAAATATTATTTTATGAAATTTCCCTTCCTGGATGAACAGAATATTGTTTTATTAAATCTTCTCTTATTAGTGGAATATTTTTTACTTCTTTGTCTTTTCATTTACTTGTTTTTTGTTATAATGAAAACTTTACTAGTGTTTGGTACCATTGAGATAACTTATTACTGGAAATTTTGTTTGCTTCCTGTGGGATATATCTGGAAGTGGTCATAGTCCAACCATGTCCTTTTGATGTTGTTAGCATATCAGTTATTCTATGTATTGATCTTTTCTTCTCCTGTATTCAACACCTCTTTCTGAAAGGATGTCTGATCTTCCCATAATCGCTTTGATGTAGATGATATTTTTATTCTATCAGTGTATACTAGACAGGATTTTGATGTGGCTTTGTATTTGTATATTTAAATACCATGTCTTTAAAGCATTATTAGAAGAGATATTCTAGTTTCTTCTAATGTCCCTTTTAAAAAAAATATAGCCAGTCCAATATCTCAAACTACTTTGATTTTTGAACTTAAATCAACTTTTAGTGCTACCTTGTTTAATGGTAGTAGTATTTTCTCATTTCTACATGTTCACACAAGTTTATTATATATAGTTTATGGTCATATGTATCTTATAAAAATTTTGAAGCCCATCCCCATGGATTTATTATAATACAGCTCTGATATATCTTAAAGTTAACCCGTTTTCCGTAGATGTTAAGGGCTTTACTGGTTGAGGTAACCTATTTCAAATGGTCTGTTGGGTTTTGTGGTACCTTGTCAAGAATTCAATAAGAATTCTCAGGCTGTCTGTATTTTCTTTTAGGACTTTGGAGATCTCTCAAGTTGTACTGTTTTCTAGTATTCCTGAGTATATTCCTTTGGTAACGTGAAAGTAAATAGTTTATATTTGATGATTTTTTTTTTTTTTTTTTGAGACGGAGTCTTGCTCTGTCACCCAGGCTGGAGTACAGTGGTGAGATCACGGCTCACTGCAAGCTCTGCCTCCCGGGTTCACGCCATTCTCCTGCCTAAGCCTCCTGAGTAGCTGGGACTACAGGCGCCCGCCACCACACCCGGCGAATTTTTTGTATTTTTAGTAGAGATGGGGTTTCACCGTGTTAGTCCAGGTGGTCTCAATCTCCTGAACCTTGTGATCCACCTACCTTGGCCTCCCAAAGTGCTGGGATTACAGGCGTGAGCCACAGTGCCCGGCCTGTATTTGGTGATATTTTAAAAAATTCTACTTTGACCTTAAGTGCTTCAAGAATTGTGTTCAGTTAGTAGTCCTTTTGTAAGACTAACTTTCATATGCTATCTTTGCTCCATGAGCTATCATAGTACTGTTTTCTTTCATTACCCGTAAGAGTGGCTCTATCACAGCATTTACTGTTAAGGGCTACAGTTAGACCTCTTGTTAACTCTACTTTTATTTGTGATGGCTGTGTTTCACACTACCTTGATTTATAAATGTAGTAATGTGTTAAATAACTATATGTTGTGGTCCCTTAATACCTCTTTTGATTGGTGAGGTAACAGTGATGTGGATGATGAAATAAAAACGTTTCCCCAAGTCACTAAACACAGTTTTCAATTCATTTTTTTTTACATATTTAATTTACATCTAACTACTGTTAGGTATGCAGCCCGTTCCTTTTTGCCTTCAGTAGAATATAGTTATATAAGTAGTCTCATTTAGATTCTTGGGACAGAACGGCCTGTGTATTGATCTTTCTTTAATGGCTTGGAACAGCTTCTATATATTCTGACAGGTCTTGGAAGCATGTTAATATCCGTGTGTTTAATTGTCATCTTCCTGCCTGGGAAGGCAGTAGAAGAAAGAATCTACATTTGTATAGTCTGTAGTACAGGCTCTGTGCTGATTGCAAGGCACTCTTGAGAGAAATTCATTCTTATTTTGCAGAAGAAGAACTGAAACTTCATTAAGTCATTAAGCAACTTGCTCAGGTGGTGGAACTGAGCTTTAAATATGGACTTTTTCCAGTCTCAATTCAGCATTATACTAGGCTGCCTCCATGTGTTTTTCAAAGCCCCATTCAAGTTTTACTTCTATGGTAAACTAATTTTACATACACAAATCTTTTCATTTTCTGAACTTCCTTTATGGCTTTACTGTCACCCCACTAGTATTTGATGTCTTAGCTATTAACTAATTCCTGATTATTTCACTTGTCACATCAGGAACCCTATCCTCTTAGTTCTCCCATTGAGATTTCACTGCTGGACTAAGATTATTCTTGATTCGTAGTCATTGGTTTCTGTTTCCATTCATTTTCAGCACTGATTATGTTAATCGTATTGCTTGAGTTTTTTCTTTGTTCAATGTTGTTTATTACATTCATTTTGTTTCATATACACACATTTTTTTTTTTTAACTGGCATTTTGAGGATATTGGTTTAATGGAAGGAAAAAGGAATGGTGCAAAGCACATGGTATTTGAATTCCAAAGACCTTGACCCTCAGCATTAGCAAGTCACTTGTTTTCTGAGCCTCAGTTTTCTTACTCTCAAATGAGGTAATATCCGAAAGTACTTTGACAACACACTAAAGCCTGATGCAGATTTCCTTTTTGAAGTAATTGTGCTGTTTCTATTCATATTGGATATGGTATTCTATGGTATTGGCTATAGATACATACATTTTAAAATGTTATTTAACAGCATGTAAATGTTCATTTCATGCCATGTGATCATGTTCCCCTTTATGATTTTTTAAGGCTGTCTTACAAGCCTAACAGTGTACTAAGTCATTAAAAGATATATTTAAAGTAAAATAGTCTCTTTTCTCAAGTACAAGCTAAGAAAT